TCAAAGGGCTTACACTTGGATTAGAAATCAGAACTCCACCACTTTTTTACAGATAAGAACACTGAGTTCAGAGTATGGCTCTGAGTTCAGGGGTGGCTCACACCTGTAATCCCAGCACTTTGGGAGGCCGAGGCGGGCAGATCACCTGAGATCAGGAGTTCAAGACCAGCCTGGCCAAGATGGTGAAACCCCGTGTCTACTAAAAATACAAAAATTAGCCGGGCGTGGTGGTGGACGCCTGTAATCCCAGCTACTCAGGAGGCTGAGGCAGGAAAACCGCTTGAACCGGGGAGGCAGAAGTTGCAGTGAGCCGAGATCACGCCACTGCACTCCAGCCTGGGCGACAGAGCGAGACTCCATCTCACACTCACACACACACACACACACACACACACACGAGAACACTGACTCCAGAGAAGTTATGCCTTGCTTGCTCAAGGTCACTAGAAGCTAGGTCTTCCTGCAGTTCTCAGTTCGGGTGCCATATTCTCACCTTCTATTTGAAAGACTCTACCTAGCTTTCATGACCTTTCCTTCTTTGCACGCACCACCACCCCCTGCCCAAACCAGGAGCCTAGGTTTCAGAAAAGAAAACAGTGAACCCCAAAGATAAAGTCACATGCTGGGCGTTTTGAACCTTCCCCTGCAAGAAAATGAAAGGTTATTTTTTCTTCCCGGCGTTAACCTTTCCTGTGCTGTGCCGGAAAAGTTGAGGACTTTTTACATTTTATTATTATTATTATTGTAGAGATCAGGGGTCTCACTATGACGCCCAGGCTGGTCTTGAACTCCAGGCTTCAAGCGATCCTCCCACCTCGGCCTCCCAAAGTGCTGGGATTTGAGGCGTGAGCCATCGCGTCCCGTCCGTGGATGTTTTTTTTAAAAGGTTGAGTAGCTTCACTCGGGACCGCAAAGGTGGAGTCCCCGCCCCCTGGTGCAGCAGCGAAGACAAGCGGAGCCACCTGTCAGAGGGCTGTGGGCGGGGGCGCCCGGGCCGTGAGGGCCTTGGAACCGGAGGGTGAGTGCAGTTGAGCGCACGCTCAGAGCAGACCGCTAGCAGGAGGCAGGATGTGATAGTCTAAGACCCTGGAAGCTGACGGCCAGAGGGAGGGAAGGGTGGTCACAGAGGAGAGGCAAAGCAACGGGAGGTGGAGGATCCTGGAGGTGTCTGCAAGGAGAATACACAGCAGCGAGGGGCTGCAGAAGCGGACCCAGCGACTTCTGCGCTGACGCGGGGCGGGCGGGAGAGAGGAAGAGAGGGGAGCGCGGTGGCGCTGCGAGCTGGCCCCGCCGGGGAAGGGGCTGCCATGTCCCGTGAGCGGCCCCCGGGCACCGACATTCCCCGCAACCTGAGCTTCATCGCCGCGCTAACGGAGCGCGCCTACTACCGTAGCCAGCGGCCCAGCCTCGAGGAGGAGCCGGAGGAGGAGCCAGGCGAGGGCGGGACGCGGTTCGGGGCCCGATCCCGCGCTCACGCACCGAGTCGGGGCCGCCGGGCCCGATCTGCACCAGCCGGAGGCGGCGGGGCCCGGGCGCCCCGCAGCCGTAGCCCAGACACCCGCAAGAGAGTGCGTTTCGCCGACGCACTGGGGTTGGAGCTGGCTGTCGTGCGCCGCTTCCGTCCCGGTGAGCTGCCCCGGGTGCCCCGCCACGTGCAGATCCAATTGCAGAGGGACGCCCTCCGCCACTTCGCGCCCTGCCAGCCCCGCGCCCGCGGCCTCCAGGTAGGCGGCGGGGGCACCTCCCCTCCTGGGGAGGCTCCCTCCTCCCGCTTCTTCTTTCCCCCAGGAGGCGCGCGCCGCCCTGGAGCCGGCCAGCGAGCCCGGCTTCGCCGCCCGCTTGCTGACGCAGCGCATCTGCCTGGAACGCGCCGAGGCGGGCCCGCTGGGCGTGGCCGGGAGCGCGCGCGTGGTGGACCTGGCCTACGAGAAGCGCGTGAGCGTGCGCTGGAGCGCCGACGGCTGGCGGAGCCAACGCGAGGCGCCAGCCGCCTACGCCGGTCCGGCCCCGCCCCCGCCGCGCGCCGACCGCTTCGCCTTCCGCCTGCCCGCGCCGCCGATTGGGGGCGCCCTGCTCTTCGCCTTGCGCTACCGTGTGACAGGTCACGAGTTCTGGGACAACAACGGCGGCCGTGACTATGCTCTACGTGGGCCCGAGCACCCGGGCAGTGGCGGAGCTCCGGAGCCGCAGGGCTGGATCCACTTTATCTGAGACGAGGCGCCTGCGGCCGACGGCGGAAAACACCAAAGGCACCCGGGGGCGGGGCGACCCGATGTGGCGGGGAGGAGTAGGAGAGACCAGGATTGGCGGGAGCGGTCCAAGGGAGTCAAGCCGGGGAGGGCGAAAAGGGTGGGGAAATCAGGGGCGTGGGGGCGTGGGGGAACTCAGCCATAATTGCCTTGCTTAATCCCAGGAACCTGGCCACTGCTCCTTGGTCCTTGGCATTATGACGGGATTCCCTTGTCACCTCTGACAGTTCCTGGCTGCGGTGTCCGCGGACTGGCTGGGGAGTGATGACAGGTAGCTATCAGAGCTCCAGCCTCCAGGCAGCTATGTTCATCTCTGCTATTCCTTCTCCCTCCAGAAGGGATGGAAACCCTATTTTCTTTTCTCCAAGACCATGGTTGGTCTGCTTCCCTCACTCGGGCTCCTTGACAGTCTTCTAGAAGAGAGAAGGAGGAAAAGAAGCAGTTCCTGATGTTACAAATGAACAAGGATCTCCCAGGTAACCAGCTCCCCACACCCATTTCTGTTACTTTGGCTTGTTACCATGCCCATCCTGTCCACAGCCTTAGTCTTTGAGAAAAGATGGCTGAAAGAGAGGAACTCTCCAAGTCATTCCGCAAACAAATGCCCATTTAAACATCATCCTTGTCTTGTGAAGAAAACAGGAAGAATGTCATGTACCATGTGGATCACCTTCAGTTCAAAGTTGCAGCAAAGTGAAGAAAGAAACTACTGGAAGCCACCCAGCAATGCACTGTTTAGTCATCAATTAGGAGCCCATGGGAGGATAATAGGGAGACTGGGTGGAGGCTCAGTGTGTAATAATCTCTTGTCTAATGTATGTGTGTCACTGCCATGTTGTATGAACAATAGTGAGGGCTCACATTTACTTAACACTTGTGTGCGCAAATCTGGGTTTTTCTTCCTTTCCAGAACTATGACTCGATCATAAAATCTGTTTTGTTTGCATGCATGCCCAAAACAACCCTGTAAGTAGAACATTGTCATTATCTCTGTTTTAGAGATGAGGAAACAGGCTCAGAGAAGCTCAGAAATTTGTTCAAGATCGCACAGCTAGTAAATGGCAGAAGTAGGATTGTGAACCCAGGGAATCTCCAGAGCCTCTGTGTAACCATGATGTTATATTTTTTTTCCTCTTTAAAAACAAAATTTAAAACCTTGCTATAATCTCTTATTAGGAAATGATCATAGTTTCTGACTGTGCTCTGCCTTCCCATCCTGCCAATCTCCTGGACTGGCTTGGAGAAGACAGGGGGCCCCCGAGCTTCATCTGTGACTCGAAGGAGTTTGCTGCTGTCTCCTGTGTCAGTGTCCCATCTATGCAGGATCAGCACAGGACCCCCCTCACCTTCCCACTTACACTCTAGCCTTTCCATACATTGGAATTCTCTCCTGGCCCTAGCCAGCGCTCCACACCTGTTGGTGTGCCACCTCCCTCCCTCTTCCCCCACTGGCCTTGAACAGGCAAACCCCCTAATGTCGCCACTAGGTTGGGTCCGTGACTAGGACACCTGCTAGAGGGTCTGTGCTTGGGCCTTTTCTAGGAATCCCGATGTTACTGGGTAAGTGCCAACTCTGTGGGCAGAATGCTAATGATAATCCTGTTCCCTGACCTCTTTCTCAGAAGTACCCTGGCTCACTCTCCCCAATCTCAGCTTTATAGAACAACATTTTGGTCTTGATTATTCCCATATCAAGCTGCCCCAGGGCTTCGGTAAGCTGTTAGTTGCCCCACTGCCTCAAGGCTGGGTCTGGCTGAGCTACTTCTTAGGCACACAAATAGTGGGTGTCTCCTTGGAACCTGACACAAAACTATCAGTGCTACCAAGCCTTGTAAAATAGGGAGGAAACTAATATTTCTTGAGTGGCTTCTGAGTGCCTGGTGCTTTCGCGGCTCTCTGGAGAGATTCCTTGCCCTGATGGCTTTGGTGTGTACTCCTCTCCCAGGACTTCAGCACTGAGATTTTCCCAACCCCCTGGCTTTTCCTCACCTTGGGTTGAGTTGATCCGGCACTACCACAAACCCCACCATCTGCAAACCAACCAAGATTAGGCAGTATGCCCTTTCCGTCTTGCACTGCTCTTCCAAAACTTCCATCTGTATTTCTCACACCCTCAGTAAGCAAAGCTGAGTGTGCATGGACAGAGCTGCATCCACTGCTTTCTCCCAGCGGGTGCAGTCTAATCTGACACGGGGAACACTAGGAGTTTAGCGGAATCTTCAGCCACCCTATTAATGTGTTACGCATTAGGCATTGTAGTGGAAACTCCTCTGATGGCTCATGACTATATGAACAGGAGCAATTTGGAATATAACATGTCAGCTGTGGACTGGGAAGTGCCGTGAGAGAAAACACTACCTGGGTCATAGGCTTGGGTCCCTGAGGCAACCCAGCAGGGACACTGTTGCCCATTCCTCTCATCCAGACTGCAGGTGTCTTCCTACACCTCCCTGTCCCATAGCCTCCGTCCTGTTTTTTGTTTGTTTGTTTTTCTTTGTGAATGTAGAAAAACATTTCATCATGAGCCCTAGCTCCTCAGTTTTCCACCTAACACCCACATTCCCTTGTTTCTAACTGCCGTGTTTTTCTGGAGCCTGCTGGGATCTTTGCAGTTTGCAGGTCATAGAATCAGACATGAAAAGGCTTCTCTTCCGACGTCATTGGTTCCTGGCTCCTTTACAGATGAGAACACAGGTCCAGAGGTGAGAAATGACTCTAGCAGGGTCATAGAATTTGTTAGTGCAGCTCAAGATGGGACTTAAACTCAGGCCTCCTGATCACCCATTCCCAGGCTAGGAAACAGGTCTCTGCTCGGTGTGGTGGTTCATACCTGTAATCGCAACACTTTGGGAGGCTGAGGCAGGAGCATTGCTTGAGCCCAGGAGTTCGAGACCAGTCTGAGCAACATAGTGGGACCCTGTCTCTACAAAAACTTTTAAAATTAGCTGGGCATGGTGGCACACATCTGTATTCCCAGCTACTCAGGAAGCTGAGACAGGAGGATCGCTTGAGCCCAGGAGTTGGAGGTTACTGAGCTATGATCGCACCACTGCACTCCAGCTTGGTGACAGTGAGACCCTCAAAAAAAAAAAGAAAAGAAAGAGGTCTCTACACAAGCCCGTGATTCTTCATGGCAAGGGATAACATCAGAAATGTTTCATTTTCTGCTATTAGTTTCCATTCCTTTCCCCATCCAGGCATAAAGAGAAACAAAAGACAATGATGGTATTCTCTGTGTCCTCAGCTTTGGCACTTTTGTTGATGTTGCTAAGGAGCAGTGACCTTGCTAAAAAGACTGAATAATCCACCCACTGAATAGCTAACCTGGGGAGGAAATGAAAATTTCCTTTGTGGATCTCCCCAAATCCATTGTTGTCACCAGGCCCTCCCAGAACCTCCTCAGTTCCTTCACAGTGCAACCCTGTGTACTTGGCCCGCAACCCAATAGTATTGTGCCTCACTTCACCTTCCATGGGCAACTGCCCTCCCTTCTGGACATAAAACCTCATATTTTAAATAAAGTTGAAATATGAAAAGAAAGTATGTCATAAGATATTCAGAAGTATTGTGTGTTTTGGGCTAAGGGCAGCAAGAGACTCAGAGGCAAGATTCCCTCCTTGACTCAATTTCTTGGTCACCTTGTTTTTTGTGTGTGTGTGTCCAGAAAAATTTAATAAGTTTGCTTAAATTATTATAAAGTTGAACCACTGAAATGTTCACTGAAACATTTTGACTTGCATTAATGCTTTACTTCCCCACCTACATTTACATTAAAAATTCACACACAAATGAAAATTGAAAACTGACAACACCTGACTTCTGTCTCCTATTTTTCTGC